TGTGCAGGAAGGCTCTGTTCCAGGCCTGTCTCCTCATGCGTGGGTGGACATCTTCTCCCTGTGACTCTTCATTAAGGGTGATTCTGGTGAGGGCTCCAAAGAGGAGACTTGGACAGAATGTTGGTAGATAAATGTGTCAGTGGAAACCAGAGGGTAGACAGGACTCCATCCATGCCCAGGGCTTTCTGGGGACAGACCTGTCCAAGCAGCAACCATTCCCAACCGAGTTCTGTTTCTGGAAAGCCAGGCAACAGGTGGGGCTGGGCCCTCTGGGATTTGTTTAGTGACCCGATTATGTGGGAGGCCTGCAGTGGGTGGTTGGGTGGGGGGTGGTACCAATGCCATCATGCCCAACCTCATTGCATCACTCACTTCCCAGGCCCTGCCCTCAACCCCTCCTGACCAGGCCCTGTCCTGGTTCTCAGCCACCTTGTCCCAGTGGGTGCTTCAGCCCACTCACTGACCAAGTGAGGGACTGACTCCAGGTTACAAAGTGCTGTGTTCATGTGACCTGAGAATACGTGTGCGCAGAGTGTGCCCACAGTGTCCTTGTAAAGTTGAGCATGTACATGTCCTGCCAGTGTGTAGGCAGCCTGTCCACACATGCCTAGGAGTGTGACTCCATGTCCTGGTAGATGGGGAAGGAGAGAGGGAGTTGTGCCCAGGGTCCCCCGATTACTTCTATGGGTGCATGTTTGTGCTTCTTGTTAGGGGTGCTTGGGGAAGATTCTGCCCTGGGTGCCCTGGATCACCTGTGTGTGTGTGTGTGCACGCGGGGACGCGCACGTGCATTAGGGGGTGTACTGTGTTACAGCATCCTCAACCAACTCTGTATGTGTGCATATGTTTGTGTGTGTGTGTCCTACAGGTGTGAGCGAGTGGATGCTTCCACTACGTGTCTGCACATGTGTGTGTGCACTTGCATTGTCCTTGCACACCTGCGTGTGTCCCGTGAGAGCGGAGCCCAGCATGTGCTGGCACCTGCAGGAACATGTGAGTGTGCGTTCTGTGGGTCCCTGTCCTGATGGCTCTCCACTTGTCCCGAGTGTCACGACGACGAGGATGGGGACCATATCTTCGGAGCCTGAGGATCCAACACAGGTCCAGCCCTGTGCAGCCGCCCGCCAAGCCGCCAGAGGACGAGCCGGACGCCGAAGGCTACGAGTGGACGATTGCAGTTAGTTTCCAACTCGCCGACTTCGCGCCCCTCCACTGGCTCCGGCTTGATGGTCCCGGCTTCGGGGTGCTCTCGGTCCCTCCCCATCGCGTCGTCGCTTTCTCCCTGCCCACCGGCCCCGGCCCCGACCCCTCCCCAGACCGGACCAGAGAGGTGGGAAGTTTGGGGGCACCCGCTGTGGGTGTCCCGTTTCCGGGGCTGGGCTCCGGGGAGCCGGCGCGGCGCCCGCTCCCTGCCCGCCAGCCCTTTGGGAGCTCAGGCGCGGGCAGCCGCTTGTGTTCCTGGGAAGGGCGGAGCTGCGTCCCGGGGAGACACGCCTTGCAGCCGGCAGCCTAGTCGCTCCCCGCTGGCCGGCCGCTCCGTGAGGGCCCCGCAGCGGAGGGTCGGGGCTGGGGCGGGCTGGAGAGGGGGCCCCGGGCTGGGGCCGGTTCGGCCTCCCGGGTGGCGCGCGGGCCGAAGAACTAGGAGGACCGCCGGGCCGGGCCGCTTGTCCTTTGGAAAAACCTTGGCGGTTCCTCCTCTGGTGTCCGTGGACCCCGCCGTGGCGTTCTCCAGGGCCGCGGACCTTTGCCCACCGGTCGCGCCAGCTGTCCTGGAGCAGAAAGGACCCCCCTCCTCCCGGACCGAGCCCCGAGCCCCGAGCCCCATGGAGCAGGCAAGCGCCGGAGTCCCGAGGCTAAGGCCCGGCCGGCGGGCGCTCTGGCACCTTTTCCCGCCCCCGAGGGTGCCTGTCCGGCCCGGCCGGGACTGGCTGGGAAACCGAGGCCGGAAGAGGTCGCAGTCCAGCAAGGAATCGGTTTGTGTGGGGTGGGGGTGGGATGGGAGACCGCTAACACTTCCTCCTGTCTTCCCTCTGTCAGGGGCAGCTCTTCCGTGGTTCCTTGCAGACCCCAGGTCAGGCCAGAAAACACCTCTATGGCCCTTCCCTGTGTCCCACCACCAGATAGGACCTCAAAGGCCTGGGGTCCCCAGGATGGCCCTCAAACCGACTGGTGCCCTTGCAGGCTGCCACCCTCCAAGTCCTGCTTCTCTCTAGAGATGGGCAGGAGCACCAGCCCTCACCTGGCACCAGCAGTGAGTCTCATAATTGCCATCTACCATTTTGCCAGCTAATTAAATATTCTGCCTCTTATTCCAGCTTTACTGGTGGAACATAATATGGTCTAAGAAGAGATTTTTCCAGCAAGAGGCCATCTCTGCAAATCACCTGTGAGGCAGACCTGTGGCAATTTTATGACTCAGCTGGCCACCGGGATTGTAGCTGGGTTCTGCCGCTTGTTGAAACCTACTCAGTGTTCTCCTTCCCTAAGTAGGACAAGACCGTATCCTGCCTTTAAGATTTATAGAATAAAAACTGAAAACTCTTTGGGGAAGAAAATCTTCCCGAACAGATAGCCCAGGGCATTTTGAAAATCCCTTAGGAAGTTCTCTGTTTCACTTGGGTACCTTTGTCCTTGGACTTTGGTGATGTGGTTTGACCCCAGCCAGAGAGTGCAGGGAACAACAGCAAAAGGCAGGACAAAGACTGACTCGTGAGAGGAGGCCCAGGAACAGGGGGGCATCGTGAATGAGGAGGACGTGGGGGCCCAAGAAAGTGAGCTCTTGCGCACTCAGTCACCAGCCCCCTTCTGGGGTCCAAGCTGTGTCCCCTTCTCTAAAGAGGTAAGCCCTGAGTCATGGGAAGATGGAAACCGGGGCTGATGAGACAGGATGTTTTTTAAGCACCGTGGTATCTTGTTGACTTGCACATGCACGGGGGTCTTGGGTAACCACAGGGCTCAGGGTATTTGCAGGAACAGTTCAAGTGCTCACTTGTCTTGGGGCTGTTTATGGGGAAGTGGTTTCCACAGTGAGAGGACGTGAGATATTGTTGTCACCCCGGACCACACTTAGCTAGTTCCTTCTCACTAAAGCTCTGTAGTCATATTTTCCCTGGCAGAGCAGAAACTTCTATGTTATCCCACAGCTGTTCTAACGGCGTAGACTTGACTTATGCAATGATGCCAGGAGTCCTGAGCAGCACAGCCCAACTTCAATCACACACAGATGGACAGAGCTGTATTAGCAAAGCCTGAGCTACTGAGCGATGAGAGTACAGCCAGGCTTTCAGACATCTGTTCATTCAAGAGAGATATGCGCTAAGCCAAGGACCTAAAGATGTGTTTAATGTGGGTGCTAATATGCATAAGGAACCTTGAAATAAATGTTCTTAGCCTTTGGCCAAGAGGGTCCATGTCTAGGAATCTATTCTCCATA